CAGCCCTATGAGGAAGGTTACTATCCTTATCCCGGTTTTGCAGAGGAGGAAACTGAAGTTCAGAGAAGGTAGCTTACCAAAGGTAATCCAGCTCCTAAAGGAAGGAGTCAGGATTTCAGTCGAGTTCTACCCGACGGCAGAGACTGCACTGTTAACCACTGCCGAGAAGAGTGGAGAGGGACGGCTAAGGGTTCTGAGTCCCGGGCTTCTGCGAGGATCGGTGACCCCGCGAGCCTCCCCCTCCACGCCTTCGGGAAAATAATAAGTGATAGGCTAGATGTGGGAAGCCCAATCCCAAACAAAGGAATCAGGAGGGATCCAGCTTTCGGCAGCCTTCAGCTATGAGAAGTGATTAAAGGGCATGGACCTGAGCACCCCGGACAGGAAAGACAGAAAAAGAGGTCCCAAGCGAGCAGCTGACTCGGGCAGAGGCGGGGCTCGCCAGGGAGGAACACTCTGGGGCGGGACTTACGAGGGGCGGGGCTCTCTGAGCCTCTCTAAGTCTAGGACCTGCCAGACCCTATGAGGGGGCGGCCCGAGGGAGGGCGGGGCCGCATGAGGGGCGGGGCTACAGCTGCGCTCGCAACCCACAGGTTCATGAGGTCACCTCCCCGCGCCTGGACCCAACCCTCATTCCATACTCTGGCTCCAGCAGGGCTGATCCGGGATCTCGATGGTGTAGTCCAGCTCTGCCGAGGCCATGGTGAAGGCGCCGGCCCAGAGCACGGGTCTCCAGCCGGAACTCCCGCTTGCGCACCCGTGCCTCACCCGGGCGCCTCCTGGGCGCCGCCCAATCACCACACACCTCCCCCAACACGGCCCAATCCCTGCGCCGCGCTCTGTGACCTCCCGCCTTAGCAACCACCGAGTCTCTTCCAGAGCCTCTCGCCTCACCCCACTAGCTCGGCCCTAGCAACCATGCCCCGCCCCTATTACTGACCCGCAGCCATTGGCTAATTCGCTTGATCTGGATCAGGTATTGGTCAGCCGGGGCGCCGGTCAGGAAGAGTCCCCACCCTCTCATGTAGGTGAGAGGCGGCTGAAGAGTTGCTGTATTCTGGGAATGGGCAGGGTCACTCGTCCGAACAGAGTCCTATCCTACGCGGCGGAAGAGTGTGCCCTTTGACTTGCATCGTCTACCTACCTCTGCCATCCTCTACCAGCCGCAACTGCGAGGGCTGGAGGTATAAAACCGTACAAAACGGCCTAGGGGGCGCGGTAACCTGTCTCTTTTCCCTCCCTCTGTAGCCAACTTCAGGACTGATTGATCATGACTTCTATAAAGGAGCAGGCAGCAATTAGCAGGCTCTTAAGTTTTTTACAGGAGTGGGACAACGCTGGCAAAGTCGCAAGGAGTCACATCCTCGACAAGTTCATTGAAACCAACCAAGGCAAGACTGCCCCTGAACTGGAGCAGGAGTTTTCCCAGGGAGCCAGTTTGTTCCTGGTACGCTTGACCACCTCGCTTAGAATCACGTATCCTTTACTGAACAGAAAAAAAAAAATTACCCTGAAACTCACTCTTTAACGTGTCATACAGCTATATGACTGACTCATGTTTAGAAAAGCTTCTCAGGTCCATTGGCATCTTCTTATCAGCTGTAAGCAGGTGAGTTCTGTTCTAGCGTGATTCTGGGGGTCTTTTATTTCTACTTTTCTATCCCTCTGGACAGTAATCGGTACCTTATAGAATTTCTTGAGGTTGGAGGTGTCCTAACCCTCTTGGAAATACTTGGGCTAGAGAAGATCAAGGAGGAGGCCAAGAAGGAATCTGTCAAACTACTTCAGGTTATTGCGAACTCTGGCAGGACATACAAGGAACTCATTTGTGAAAGCTATGGTGGGTACTGTGTGTGACAAGATGTGTCTCCCCCAATTTAGCATTTCCTCTCTTCTTTGCTCAGGTGTACGATCCATAGCAGAATTTTTGGCAAAGTCTAAGTCAGAAGAGACCCAGGAGGAAGTGCAGGTTCTGTTGGATTCTTTGGTCCACGGCAATCCCAAGTACCAAAATCAAGTGTATAAAGGTCTAATAGCTTTGCTGCCCTGCGAGTCCCCAAAAGCCCAGCAGCTGTCCCTGCAGACTCTCAGGACTGCCCAGGTGAGCCAAGGCTGCATGCTCCTGTGGTTCTGTAACCACCTTGTCCTGTTGTCTGTCTGGTCAGCCAATCATTGGGACCACACACCCCAGCATCGTGGACTGCGTGCTGAAGGTGCTGGGCACGATGCACCTGGAAGTCCAGTATGAAGGTAGGGAGCCTCCAGATTGCAGAAGGGGGCACTCTACTAGTAGCCTTTCCATGCCTTTCCTTAGATTGACACACCAGCCAAAACTCATTCTCTTCTTCCTGCCGAAGGGCACTCTGAGCCCTGGAGTGGAGAAGTCAGCTCCCCATCCCTCCGCCGGTGTTTTCAGCACCCAGGAGAGCTGAGCATGCAGCCTGCAGCACACAGGATGTGGCTGCTCCCTCTGCCTTCCCAGACCACTGCTCTTTTGGAAATCATCAATGATAGTTTTCTGACAAAGTTAGAAATCGCCAGCATGTGTTCCTTTTTAGGCAGCATATGTCTGTTTGGAGTTAAACAAGTAAAGTTTGCAGGAGCTGAAGCAGAGACCTGTTCTGTGTGCTCTGTAAATCCACGCAGTCCACATCTCTGACCATCTCACCAGGTGCCCTGTGTCTCCCACTGTGAGAAGGACCACACTCTTCCCCTTTCTGTTGTGCCTGGGTTGTATGATATGAGCATCCATAGAGTGGTGCCCAGTTCTGGGGTGGCCAAGAAGTATAAGGTCCTGGCTTCAAAGCACTCTCAAAGTTGGCCATGGGGCCAGGTGCAGTGGCTCACGCCTGTAATCCCAACACTTTGGGAGGCCAAGGTGGGTGGATCACCTGAGGACAGGAGTTAGAGACCAGCCTGGCCAACATGGTGAAACCCCGTCTCTACTAAAAATACAAAAAAATTAGGCAGGTGTGGTGGCGGGCGCCTATAATCCTAGCTACTTGGGAGGCTGAGGCAGGAGAATTGCTTGAATCCATGAGGCAGAGGTTGCAGTGAGCCAAGATCGTGCCATTGCACTCCAGCCTGGGCAACAAGAGCAAAACTCTGTCTCAAAAAAAAAAAAAAAAAAAAAAAGTTGGCCATGGGGTATACGGGGAGACAGCTGCCACAGTTCTGGCTCTCCAGCCTGTCCAAGATTCAAGCTAGGAAAGTTCTGTAGCTGTGTGAATGAGGACCACAGTGGCCACTGCAGAGCCTCCTCTGGGGTCATCCACCACCAGGCTGGTGGTTTCTAAGCGTGGTCCTAGGCTGCCATGACCCAAGCCTCGCCTGTTGGAATGCAGAATCCAATGAGGTCTTTTCAACAAGATGTATGGAGCATGCATTGTGTACATGGAATGGTTTCAGGCTCTAGGTAAACAGAAGTGAGATGTGTCAGATATGTTCATTGGAGTTCACACACTAGTGAGGAGACCATTTAGTGGATAGTACTAGAATTCTATAGCAAGAATTCTATACGGTGCTACGGGTTCAGAGACATAGGACATCTACTCCTGAGTGAAGAGTGAAGGCAGAGGAGAGCAGGCCAGGGGCAGCTTCCTGAAAGTTGATTTCTCAGCTGAGCCTAGAAGAATGAGTAGCAATAGCCAGATAAAGAAGACTTCTCAGGCCGGGCGTGGTGGCTCACACCTGTAATCCCAGCACTTTCGGAGGCCAAGGCAGGTGGATCACTTGAGGTCAGGAG